GAGCTGCGGCACTGGCTTGCCGCTCTAGCCGCTCGCTGTTGGCCTCGAGGCTCTGGGAAGTGGGGTCTACTTGCCGGGGGCCGAGGGGCCGGGGTGGGGGTGTATGCTCATGATGTGCCTTGGCTGGTGGCGACGGGGTTGCTACTCACCGAGGCGACAGACCCAGTGAGCCGCTGTAGAGCCTGTCAAGAATGAGGGGTTTTTCAACAAGCAGAGTCTGCCTACAGGCAGAAGTCTAACCCCACCTGGGACATCTCCTAGTCGCCCATTGTCGACAGTGTTAGAAGTGCAGAAGACTAGTTTGATTAGGACAAGAGACACCCCACCCCGTGGGCTCCCGCCAGCCCTCCGCAGCTGCCTCCAGCACTTTTCCTTAGCCACAAAGGTACCCACTTAGAAAAATGAGAAGCTGAGTTTATAAATCCAGGCAGGAATTTAATAATGAAATAAAAAGCTTTCCAGTCCTTTTACTTTGTGCCACCTGAGACTTTCCTCCCTACTCTCTTCACCTCGCTGTCTTCCACAAAAAAAAAGAAAAAGGGCCCAGAGGGACCACATGTCTTGGAGGGGCACCACTGTCCTTGGCCAGCTTGGAGGATGCTTAGGAACCACTGGCTTAAGCTGTGAGTGCCTCCATCTCCCCCGGTGACCAGCTGTGAGCTGGATGTTGTTTACCTGCTTGGAAAAACTCATTCAGAGCTCCCATGCCCTCCATGTGAACCCCACACCCAAAAGAAGAGTTGGGATCATAAGGACAGGGAAACTCAGGCTGTTTCAGAATGTGGATTTTGCTGAGAATCTGAGTTCGAGTCCCACCTCAGGTAGGGCTGGTTAGAAGCCGCTCTCAACTGTGGTTGGCTGTAATCCCACCTGGGAAAGCTGCTTGTCTGCCACTTCAGAGGGTAGCATGGGCATGGGAGTTTATTCATGGCCACCCCCCATGGACCTCCCTGGAATGATCTAGACCCCAGCCTGGATGGAGCTGAGGCTTGTGAGAAAGGTAGGTATTACCTCACTCAGGAGGCTAAAGTTTGTTCTGAGATAATTTAATTGCATGTCTAAAATCCAGAGAGTGATGATGAATCTCAAGGCCTTTGTGCCTTCTGTGAGGCTACACGGCATGTGATTTCTTTTGGTGGCAGTCAGAAGGGGATGACGTGGTCTGGCCACTGGAATATGAAGGGGAGTTGCCCAAATAGCATTTCCCTCTTTGGTAGGGCTCTTACCTGGCAGGAGACTCATGCCAGTCGGATCTGGTGTTAAGGAGGGTTTGCTCCGGAGAGTTTAGCCAGTGATTAGGTTCTTTTTGATATCTCCCTCTCTTTCTTCCTTTCTGTTGTCCTGCTGTCCCCGTGTCAGGCCTGTGTTGTTGTTATAGCCTCCCTTTCCCTCCTGCTTCCTTTGGCCCTTCTGATCCAGTCTGTATGCAGCTACCAGGTCATTCTTCCTAAAACACCCCTTCCCGGTGTCACTCCCTTTCTCACAGACTTGCAATGGCTCCCCGTTCCCTGCAGTCTGACCCTAGACAGTGTCCCCTCCAGCTCTTCCCTAGCCATACCATGCACATTTTTTCTTCCTGCATCTTCACTGCTGCCGCTCCCCTTCCTTTACTCCCACTTGAATCCCACTTGTCCTTAGTCTGGTTGTTGCTCAGACCACTCCAGGCCAACATAGTCATCCCCGCCTGAGCTCATGACTCTGGATTTTCTAACGTGGTATCCTCTTGAGTGGTTTTGTAGGTTGGAAATTTCTTAAGGACAGGAACAATATGAGTGTTAAACCTCTGTGTGTGTGTGTGTGTGTGTGAATATTCTGGTATTTCTTGTACAGTGCTGTGCACATCATTTTTGTTGAGTGAATAAATGTGGTTGGTTGCTGAGTTAGGCAGGAACAAGGGGGAGACCTTCCTTTCAGCTTCTCCAGAAATGCTCATATTGGAGTCCTTGGAGATTTCCAGCCCTTTCTGTCAAAGGCATATGGATAGGGCATGTTTGGGGTGCTGTAAATGGGAAATTTAACTGCTGTTTCTAATATTTCTGCTGGTGAAGAGTCCTATGGATTGCTTATGTGATACCATATAGACATTGGAAAAGGGCTGTAATCCTGTTTTCCTCCTACCTCACCGGACCACCATTCTTTCTACCCAGCTTTGCTGCTCTTATGCAGTTTTCCTTGTTGTTCATGCTAAATGAATCCATGTTTTATCTCTTCTCAAACCGGGTGCAAATGAGGGAGAAAACACAATTCTGAGCACAGAAAAGAAAAATACTCCTGGGTCTGGCCCATAGATGGGACTTTTGGGGCTGGTTTGGAAGAGGTGTTTATGGGGGCATCACCAACATAAGAGGCACAATCAGCCCCACATTGGACCCCTCATAAAGGAAAGCTACAATCCCTGCTCTCTCAGGCTTCTGTTTTGGTTCACCATCAACCCTGGACCATGGGGGAAACGGGAAAGAGGACTGGTGACTGGTTAGAGGCCAGATAGTGAAAAAATATATTCTGCATCCATCCCCTTTCCCCCAAACCTCCCTTTTGTGCCCCAGTTTGATGATTAATGGACCAGCATTTCCCTTCTACGCGGGAAGGCCACCCCTCACAGTTGCCATGGCAATGCAGACCGCTCCCCCGTCAATTAAAAAAAAAATCCCTACTACTTCTCTCCTCCTTCTACTGTAGCAGGAGAAAAGCTACCTCAGAATGCATCTCCTGGGCTCTCTTCTCAGCTCCTTTAGCTGTGTTTGCTGTGTGTCCTAGAACACAGTCCTTCCTCTCTTTCTGGGGATTGCCTGAGTTTCTTCACTCTGAGCAAATTGTGCCCCTTCTGGAGCCAGCAGCCCCTGGAACACTTATATCAAGAAACAGAGAAAATTTCTGTTTATTTATTCATCCCCGGTGCAAATTAAAAACTAGAGAGAGCTCCTTTTGGGTAAAAAAAAAAAAAAAAAAAACAACCCTTTCACACCTTCTCTGGTTAGAGGTATAAGTTGGGGCACATTTGACATCCAGAAAGGAAGTTTTAGTAAACCTGGAAGGAATTCAGCCTCCTAGCATACATACTTCAAATTGGAGTTCTATGGGGAATTCTCAAAATTATTTTCATTCCTCCTCACCTCTCTGTTCCAGCATCCAGGAGGACTTGTGTGTTTTCATTTTATCTGTTCTTATTCCTCTTGGCCTTGCTCCGGCAACATCTGGCCTCAGCACCCTGTCGCAAGGTGAGTCATTAAGGAGAATAAAAACCTTAAGGGCTTCTCTCATTGCCCACCTTCTGTCCTGCAGGTTGGAAGTACTCCATGACACACACTCGGAGAAAGTCCCTTCCCATGCTGAGTTCGGGCCTCACTGGCCGCCGAGAGCCCCTGCAGATGGAAGACAGCAACATGGAGCAGGGGGTTGAGGGTGTGGAGCCAGGCATGCCCGAGAGCCCAGGTCACCTCACAGGGCGCCGCAAGAATTACCCACTTCGTAAGCGCCCATTGGTTCCTGAGAAGCCCAAGGCCTGCAAAGTGCTGCTGACTCGCCTGGAGAATGTGGCCGGTCCCCGGAGTGCAGATGAGGCTGATGAGCTACCGCCTGACCTGCCCAAGCCCCCCAGCCCGGCCCCATCCAGTGAAGACCCTGGCCTTGCCCAGCCCCGCAAGCGGCGCCTGGCCTCCCTCAATGCTGAAGCTCTCAATAACCTGCTGCTGGAGCGAGAGGACACCAGCAGCCTGGCAGGCACCCGCCGCAGTCGAGCAGGGGATCCCCACCGCAGCCGTGACCGTGATCGTGCTACTGGGGGCTGGTCCTCCTCCAAGAAGCGGCCCCGGCTGGGGGACCTTGGAGGAGGAAGTCGGGACCTGTCTCCAGAGCCAGCACCCGATGAAGGTCCCCGCCGAGATGGAGACCCAGCTCCCAAGAGACTGGCTAGCCTGAACGCAGCTGCTTTCCTAAAACTGAGCCAGGAGCGGGAGCTACCCCTGCGGCTGCCTCGTGCCCATGCAGAAGTAGATGGGCGCTCCACTGAGCCCCCAGCACCCAAGGCCCCGAGGCCAAAGTGGCCCAAGGTCAATGGCAAGAACTATCCCAAGGCTTGGCAGGGGGCCAGCTCTGGGGAGGCTGCAGGCCCACCTGGCTGGCAAGGCTGCCCTGATGAACCATGGCCATCTGCAACTCCTTGTGGGCCATCCGTCCAGCCATCTCATCAGCCCCTGAGCAAGGCTCTGGAGAGCCCTTTGGGGCTGCGCCCTCACCTGCCCCTGCTGATGGGTGGACAGGCGGCTCTGAAGCCGGAGCCTGGGCGCCCAGGCGAGGAGTCACCTGCCCCTAAGCAGGAACTGCATCAGCCCTCTTTCCCCACACCTCAGCTGTCGCCGCTGCCGATGCCTGGCAACCCCGCCGACTACAATGGCCTGTGTGTTGGGCCTGAGCTCACTGCACTAGGCAGCTTCTACCTGTACTGTGGCCAAGAGGGGCTGCAGTGTGGGGGCTACTCGCCCTGCCCCATGCTTCCTGAGGGCAAGCTGTCCCCAGTGGCTGCACCTCACGAGGAGGGGCTCCTCTTAGCTCCGAGCTCAGTGCCCTCAGGCACCCCTTTCCAGCACCCTCCCTGGGGCTCCTCTCGCTACTGCTCTAGCGAGGACACTGGAGTGAATGGCTACAGCATCTGCGGAGTGTTGCCCCTGTCTGTTACCCACGCTGGCACTACCTGTGGCGGCTGCCCATACAAAATGCCTTTTGCAGCAGGTGAGGCTTCCTGGGCCCAAGATGTACTGGGGGTCCTGTCCTGACCACTCTCTCCCTTTCCTAGAAGGCTGCAGATCCCTGGGCCAGTTGGAATTTCCTCTCCCGGAAGCTGGCCACCCAGCCTCACCCGCCCACCCACTCCTGGGGTGCCCTGTACCCAGTGTGCCACCTGCAGCAGAGCCCGTCCCCCATCTTCAGACACCCACCTCGGAGCCCCAGACAGTAGCCCGTGCGTGCCCTCAGAGCGCCAAACCTCCCAGCGGTTCTAAGTCAGGTCTGCGCACAGGCTCCAGCTGCAGGCACACTGCAAGGAGCAAGGCTGCCCGCAGGCCTAGCCACCCCAAGCAGCCACGTGTCCAGCGCCCACGCCCTCGCCGCCGCCGTCGCCGCCGCACTAATGGCTGGGTACCTGTTGGGGCTGCGTGTGAGAAGGCTGTGTATGTCTTGGTAAGTGCTAGCTCTTAGCTGATGACGAGAGGAAGCCTATTTGTGTCATTGGTTTGTTGCCTAGGATGAGCCGGAGCCAGCCATCCGAAAGAGCTACCAGGCGGTAGAGCGGCATGGGGAGACAATCCGAGTCCGGGACACCGTCCTTCTCAAATCAGGCCCACGAAAGACCTCCACACCTTATGTGGCCAAGATCTCTGCCCTCTGGGAGAACCCCGAGTCAGGTACCTCTCCCTCTGGCTGGGGACCCAAGGGGTTCAAGCCATAACCACTGTGTTGTCCTTCCAGGAGAGCTGATGATGAGCCTCCTGTGGTATTACAGACCTGAGCACTTACAGGGAGGCCGCAGTCCCAGCATGCACGAGGTGAGCTGCCTGGCAGATGGGTCAGGGAGGGCCTGGTAACAACCTCCACCTGTCTCCCTTTGAGCCCTTGCAGAATGAAGTGTTTGCATCGCGACATCAGGACCAGAACAGTGTGGCCTGCATTGAGGAGAAGTGCTATGTGCTGACTTTTGCCGAGTACTGCAGGTAGGTGGTTCCCTGCACCCTCTGGCTGGCCTGAGTAAAGACAGTGAATGGTATCTCTCTACAGGTTCTGTGCCATGGCCAAGCGCCGAGGTGAAGGCCTCCCCAGCCGAAAGACAGCACTGGTTCCCCCCTCTGCAGACTATTCCACCCCACCCCACCGCACAGTGCCAGAGGACACGGACCCTGAGCTGGTGTTCCTTTGCCGCCATGTCTATGACTTCCGCCACGGGCGCATCCTTAAGAACCCCCAGTAGCCTCCTCATGCCCATGCTGGGGCTACCCATGGGCAAGTGGGGCTCGGGGTAGGGGGCACTGCTTGAAGCACAGCACTTGGTTAGGGGGCCACAGAGGCCTAAGTTTGCTGGCCTGTGGTTTTCTTGGGGGGGAGGGCAGGGGCCCCTGTGGGTTCTGGGCTCCAGGGGAGGGAGCTGGGGAGGCCAGGGTATAAGAAAAGCATCAGAACTCTCAGCTTGGCCCAAGGTACCTTCTGTGGTTCCCCTGGGTGGAGATTTCCGAAAAGTAGTCTTCTCTGAGGCTGGGCCAAGCCTGAGGGAAATGGGGCCCTAGGAGGGTGGGGGCGGGAAGGAGGGGCAAGGTCTTTCAGGAACCAGACCCAACAGGCCCTTCTGTAGCCTCCCCCTTGCCCTCAAAGGGGGAGTGGGGGCCAGCTTTACCTCACCCACTGTGACCCGCCGCTTCCCCTTCAGCCTGGGACCAGGCTTTCCTAGATCCCAGCACAGCTCTGAGCTTGTTCCTTTGAGGCATAGAGAGCCAGAGTCTGGCTTCCAGAGCATTGACTTCCTCTTCCTAGACTTGAGGCCTTTTCTCTGGCTTTCCTCCTTTGCCCTGCAGTAGCAACTGGTGCTGGGACAAGTTGACCCACCTCTCACAGTCATGGGTGTGGCCCACTTGTGGGAGTCTCCTGTCCACCTCCCAGAGACGGCCACCCAGCGGGTCTGGCTTCCCAGAAAGTTAACTGATGATTGTGGGGTTTGTCATATCTGGGAGGGAAGATGGGTGCTGGGAGAGGGTTGGGGGCAGGGGGCAAGGAAAATTGCTACCTGATTTGTTGAAGATTTTTCCTCTTGCCTTACACATGGAGGTTCCAGGAAACCTCTTGCAGAACTTCACACGTGATTCTTCAAGCCACACCCACCTGAAATCAAACCAAAGGAGTGCTGTGGCTCCCCTTGCCCTGCCACCCTTTCCCTAGTCTTTTGTAGATTGCACTAATTTACATCCTAGCAAGAATCAACACTGTATCAGTCCACGGACCTGCTGAGCTGCAGCCACTTGCTCTAGGAGCTAAGGACTTGCATTTTCAGTTTGTTCCTGTTGCCCAGAGGCCCTGTTCTCACCTCATGCTGCTCCCCAGAGTAGACTAACAGGCTCAGTCCCCTGTTGTCCTTGTGGAGACTAGGCCTTGGCCCTGGCCCTGAGACTCTGTGAGGGGGCTGGAGCAGCCTGGTTATTTCCTATCTGTACCAAAGAGGAGTATGGTGGGAGAGGGAGTGGAGTGCAGTGTGGCTTGGGCCTGGTGCTGGGAACCTGCTAGCTGAGCACTTCCACAAGGGCATACCCCTGGGGGCAGGGGCTGGGGCTGAGAACTGCAGCCCTGGGTCTTCCCTTAGGGAGGAAGGGCAGATGAACCCAGCAGGCTTAGGAGGTGGCACTGGGTGAGGACAGCTGGGCAGGGGCTGCAGAGGGAGGTGGAAATGAACCCTGAGGGCTCCCCCAACTTGCCATGCCCTGTCCCTTAGTAGATGAGTTGCTCCTGATTGGTCATTGGGTTTGGGTGAGGCCTGGAGGCTTCAGAGGTGAATTTATGCTTGGGAAGCCTGATCCCAAACCTGAAGGGAAGGGACTTGGATCTCCTTATATTGAATAAGCTGTTTGGAGGAAGGTGTCTGTCTGGGAGGATGGGGCAGTAAATGAGGTTGGCAGAGTGGCAGTGGGGGCTCTGCAGAGCCAGCCTTGGAGCCTGCTCATTCTGGGCCCTTGCTGCCAAGGAGCCCAGCCTCACCTAGCAGGAAAGGAGATGAAGGCCCTCCTCCCAGGAGGTAGGGTCTTGGCTGCCCCGAACTTAAATGCTTTTGAAATCTCTTAGATGTGGAAATATTTTTTCGAACCTGAAAATGCAGCTGGTAGAATTTCAATGGAAGCATAATCCATGTAAAATATATTTTAGTTGATATTTTGTAAAATGCACTTTTTGTGTGTGTTGATCCTGGTTTCCCAGATCTGTATTTCAGTGTTTACAAGGGAGGAAGGACCTTTCCTCACCTCCCTTTTGACAGAGATTAGAAGTACTTCTTTAAGAAAAAAATAAATTTGAGAAATTGTATTGATTTAGAAAAGGATCGTTTCCTGTGTGTCCTGTCATCTTTTGGTG